ATACAAAGCTTGATATATTTAATCATGATATTCTTTAGTTCCTCCATTCCATTTGTTATTTTTCCCATTTTATATATGAAAAAGTTTAGGCACAATGAGACTAAGATCTGTACACAATATCATGTGGCTAATAGTCAGTGAAGATAAAATGTAAAAATTAGGCATCTGATTCTAAAAAACACTCTGTCCAATAAATTATGGTGCTTTTTTTCCCTCACCTTAAAATTATGTTTTCTAAACAGATCCATATAATTTTTCATAGTCATCCTTAAATTGGGTTTTGATTTGCAAAATGCCCTGAATTCTAAACATGACAGTTCTCCAAGTGAATTCTAAAGTTTCAGATACATCTGGGGAATGCTGCCTTGCATCATGCTGTTTTATCCTCTTCCAGGATATGCTTCCAGAAGTGTTTGATTGTATTCTTAGACAATTCTGTTTGGATGTGGCATAAATTCTCAAATCTAACTGCCATGGAGTATCTTACTGCAGCCTCAAACATTCACTCAGTTCAGTTGATTCTGAAATGTGGTGGCATCATCCTTAATTTCAAAGTGAACTCACCTGATGTTTTATAGTTACCCTGAAACAAGTTAAAAATAACCAGAATAACAAACTCTGCACCGTAGCCTCATGAACATGAGTGGTTAAAAAAAAAAAAAAAACGAAAAAAAAAAGAAACTAGGAAATTGACAGGAATTCAAGCCTCTGCTCCTCCTCTTTTTACTGCTGTTTTTCTATGGGGAAAAAAATGCTGTAAGGGTGATTGAGAGAATATCCATCCATGTACAATCATAGGAAAAATGCCTGACATGTCAACATCATAAAATCATGTTTGTGTACATAAATGAATGTGTGTATGTGTTTTTCTGTGTCTGTGTGTGTCTCTGTATGAGAGAGAAGAGGTATCTGTGTTCATTATGTCATGAATAACATAGCTCAACTTAGTCTTGGGTTTATAGATTTAGGGATTCCATCAGTGTTACAGAAAATAATCCTGACCAAAATTATTTTATTGTTCAAAATGTATGTGTCAAATTGCAATCCTTGTGCTATTCACAGAAAAATCAATTATCCAAATACCAAACTGGATTTCGAGCAAGTGAACAACATAACGGAATTCATCTTGCTTGGCCTGACACAGAACGCAGAGGCACAGAAACTCTTGTTTGCTGTGTTTACACTCATCTACTTTCTCACCATGGTAGACAACCTAATCATTGTGGTGACAATCACCACCAGCCCAGCCCTGGACTCCCCCGTGTATTTTTTTCTGTCTTTCTTTTCCTTCATAGATGGCTGCTCCTCTTCTACCATGGCCCCCAAAATGATATTTGACTTACTCACTGAAAAGAAAACTATTTCCTTCAGTGGGTGCATGACCCAGCTCTTTGTAGAACATTTCTTTGGGGGAGTTGAGATCATTCTGCTCGTGGTGATGGCCTATGACTGCTATGTGGCCATCTGCAAGCCCCTGTACTACCTGATCACAATGAACAGGCAGGTATGTGGCCTCCTGGTGGCCATGGCATGGGTCGGGGGATTTCTTCACGCTCTGATTCAAATGCTTTTAATAGTCTGGCTGCCCTTCTGTGGCCCCAATGTCATTGACCATTTCATCTGTGACCTTTTCCCTCTGCTAAAACTCTCCTGCACTGACACTCACGTCTTTGGACTCTTTGTTGCCGCCAACAGTGGGCTGATGTGTATGCTCATTTTTTCTATTCTTATTACCTCTTACGTCCTAATCCTCTGCTCACAGCGGAAGGCTCTCTCTACCTGCGCCTTCCATATCACTGTAGTCGTCCTATTCTTTGTTCCCTGTATATTGGTGTACCTTCGACCCATGATCACCTTCCCTATTGATAAAGCTGTGTCTGTGTTTTATACTGTGGTAACACCCATGTTAAACCCTTTAATCTACACCCTCAGAAACACAGAGGTGAAAAATGCCATGAAGCAGCTCTGGAGCCAAATAATCTGGGGTAACAATTTGTGTGATTAGAGAAGATAAACACAGAACCTACTCATATTTTA